TGCTCAAGGCCCTTATATTAAATGGTGTAGTATACAGTATTTGCACATCCTCTTCTATAATTCACGTCATCTCCAGATTCCTTGTAATATCAAGTACTATGTAATTGTTACATAAGTAGTTGTTACATTGGATTATTTAGGGAATGATGACAAGGAAAAAAAAGTCCGTACATGTTCCGTACAGATGCAAGCATTCTTTTTTTCCTCAAATGTTTCTCATCCGTGGTTAGCTGAATTTGGATGATGAATCCGCAAATCTGGAGGGCCGAACATGCTTAACTTCCCTGAGTTTATCCATTGCTAAAGCGAGAGAAATTACAAACTTAGCTAGGAAGGGTGTTGCGGAAAGTAATTAATATTATACTTGCAAAGTGCTTGGCACGTTGTTGTGGTTATTATTTCCTGAAAACAAACAAACACCACTTATTGGTTGGTGTGAAAGAGGGCATCTGTCAAAGTTGTCGTCCTTTGGAGCCAGAAAAGTATTTCTTCTGATGATGACTGACCTCTCCTCACCTCTCCTTCAACCTTGCGGCTTCTTTGGGGCTCCCTCCCCGTGGACAGCGGTCAAGATTAGCCTGGGCCACAGTGCACTGGTCCTGTCCTGGGTGATGTTCCAAGCTCACTCTTTTTTAATTTTATTTATTTATTAATTTTTTTTTTAGACAGAGTCTCACTCTGTCGCCCAGGGCTGGAGTGCAGTGGTGCAATCACTGCTCGCTGCAGCCTCGATCCCCTGGGGTCAAGCCTCCTCACATCTCACCTCGCAGGTAGCTGAGACTACAGATGCGCACCACCAGGACCAGCTAAGTTTTGTATTTTTTTGTAGAGAGGAGGTTTCTCACCTGTATGTTACTCAGGTTTGTCTCGAACTCCTATACTCAAGCGATCCGCCCGTCTAGGCCTCTCAAAGTGCTGGGATTACAGGCATGAGCCGCCGCGCCCCGCCCCACGCTCAGTCTTGAAATTGTCTGGAACGGGAAACGGCAAACAGCGAGATATCCGAGCGAGAGTCCCGCCCTGCATCAGTTTGCGGAACCGCCTTGGTAGAAGGAGAGAAGGGGAGTGGAGGAAGCACGGGACTGGAGGGACCAAAGTTCCCCGATGGCGGCCCAGGGGTGCGCGGCATCGCGGCTGCTCCAGCTGCTGCTGCAGCTTCTGCTTCTACTGTTGCTGCTGGCGGCGGGCGGGGCGCGCGCGCGGTGGCGCGGGGAGGGCACCAGCGCACACTTGCGGGACATCTTCCTGGGCCGCTGCGCCGAGTACCGCGCACTGCTGAGTCCCGAGCAGCGGTGAGGCAGTCGGCCGGGTGGAAGGGGAGCCGGTGTGTTCTTCCCAACTTGTACTTTTGCACAGGAACAAGAACTGCACAGCCATCTGGGAAGCCTTTAAAGTGGCGCTGGACAAGGATCCCTGCTCCGTGCTGCCCTCAGACTATGACCTTTTTATTAACTTGTCCAGGCACTCTATTCCCAGAGATAAGGTAACACCACAACCATCTTGGGTAAAACTGTGTGTATTTTGATGTTTTGTTTGTCTTTCCTTAGTCCCTGTTCTGGGAAAATAGCCACCTCCTTGTTAACAGCTTTGCAGACAACACCCGTCGTTTTATGCCCCTGAGCGATGTTCTGTATGGCAGGGTTGCAGATTTCTTGAGCTGGTGTCGACAGAAAAATGACTCTGGTAAGACTCCTGCACAAATCACAGGAGACTTAGAATAAAATGTGTTTGTCTACTTACCCCTTAGGACTCGATTACCAATCCTGCCCTACATCAGAAGACTGTGAAAATAATCCTGTGGATTCCTTTTGGAAAAGGGCATCCATCCAGGTAATGCTGGGATGATATCTGAGTGGTTGAGCTATTTGCTAAAAATACTTGGTTCTTCTCGTAGTATTCCAAGGATAGTTCTGGGGTGATCCACGTCATGCTGAATGGTTCAGAGCCAACAGGAGCCTATCCCATCAAAGGGTAAGAACACCAGCACATTCAAACACAAGAGAATTGCTTTAGGGCTTCAAGAAATGTTTCTCAGTTTTTTTGCAGATTATGAAATTCCAAACCTCCAGAAGGAAAAAATTACACGAATCGAGATCTGGGTTATGCATGAAATTGGGGGACCCAATGTGTAAGTTATGGTGATATTGATGATGATAATTGTTACTTTTTAATTATATATTTTCATGTTTTAGGGAATCCTGCGGGGAAGGCAGCATGAAAGTCCTGGAAAAGAGGCTGAAGGACATGGGGTTCCAGTACAGCTGTATTAATGATTACCGGTAGGTGGCCTATATATCAATGTGCTCTTGTAATAATCCCTTAAATATTATTTTCTTTCTGTAGACCAGTGAAGCTCTTACAGTGCGTGGACCACAGCACCCATCCTGACTGTGCCTTAAAGTCGTAAGTAAATGTCTTAACCCAAATCGTTCTTTATGTGTTTTTATGCACATATTTATATTTATAGACCCAAGAGGCTATGTGGGACATTAGGAGTGCGACCCAGAGCAGAACCATACAACCGCCGGTTCTAGCCTTTGTACAAGGTAAATCATGGGTTTCAAACATATCATTGCCTTTGGTAACAAGGTACTTTCTGAACCTGAACAGGAAACTGTGGGAACCATGATGGGGAAGATACTGACTGTCAGAGAGTCCAAAGATGTAAATGCCTTCCACTCCCACAGCAAGGAAGCCGAAATCTCCAGAGGCTCTGGCAAGAGTTGAGTCAATTGCATGCCTGCCTAGTCCAGCTCCGTCCACATGAATGCTCTCCACAAGCTTCAGAGGAAACAGGATAAAATGGACTCCCAAATATTTAGGGTGGTGAAAATACTCTGCATGATACTAGAATTGTGGATACAGGTGATTATATATGTGTCCAAACCTACAGAAGGTACAACACCAAGGGTGAACCCTCAGGTAAACTACAGAGGCTGGGTGACCATGATGTTTCAATGTCGGTTCATTAGTTGTGACAAATGCACCACTCCACCACTCTGGTGGGGATGCTGCCAGTGGGGGAGGCTATGTATGTGTGGGGACAGAGCGTATGTGGGAAGCTCTGTACTTTCTGCTCAAATTTGCTGTGAACCTAAAACTGCTCTAAACATTAAAGCCTATTCAAAAAAATGAAAGCCTAATTTGAAAAGGAATTTCAGACACTTGGGAAAAAGAATAATGACGTCTATAAGTCATTCTTTGATAAGAGAGTCGGTCAGTCTGGTGTGTCTAGTAAGGTAGCAGAGGGACATTCACAAAGACCGGAGAATACAAAGATGTTAAACAGGGTGAGGAGTCTATGATGTTGGTCAGTATAAAAGGAGAAAAAGATCCTAAAAACATTCCTAAATATTGTTTGATTTAAAAATATATGTTGGAAGGCAAGAGAGTTTGATAAAAAAATAAAAATAAAAATAAAAAACCTTGATGGGAAGTGGGAATGACCACACGTTAGCCAGCTGATAGCTTACCTGTTTGAAGTTCAGCTTCCACACGATTGTTACAGACGGAACTGTGTTCCCTCAAATTCATAGTTCGTTATGGCCACCCTGGTAAGCTAACACAACAATGAAAATTTCCAAAGTAAAGACTAGAAGCAGGCATGTGCCAAGTGAACACTAGCTTTTTTTATTTCTCCTGCTGTGAAAATTGAGGTTTGCCAAAGGTGCCAAATGAACATGGCTGATTGAGAAGTAATCCCAGTTCCACTAACCTGAGAGACAGCCCAGGCAAGCGGACCTAGCTCCTAATGCTCATTTCCATTTCAGTCTTTCTGAAGTTTCCCAGGGTGAGAAAGTGGAACTCAGGACAATGAATCATCATTGGAGACTCTGCAGTTGCTAGAACTTAATTCACAGGCATTTGAAACCCAGAACTCAGCCTTACTCTTCTCAGGAGACTTTTGGCACCAAAGAGAAGGGCAAATTGAAAGCCCATGCTGGAGAACAGGGCACAGCTATTGCTGAGACTGGGAGCTTGTTTTTAAAGACCTGGCAAGGGTTTCAAACACCCACATGCATAACCAATGAAGCAGGTTGGAAAATCTGAACTATGCTAATTTCACCATAATTACTCATTACTTGAAGTCTTATGTATTTGTGTTTTCTTGGTAGTCTCTTTAAAACATGTTTCAATATGAAACGTATATGTATTAAATCACTCCGCTTAGAATTTTAGGAATATAGTTTTGTTTTTCCCCCTAAAAGATGTAGAATGCAGCAGGTTCTCTAAAGCACATGTATTCTTTGTTACGTGATTTGGTTCTTTGGAACTTCTTTTATCATGTAGCTATTAAAGGGTAGCTGTCAGAATTACCCAAACTCTTCACTGAAATGACTTACTTATTTGAGAA